TTTTTTTTTTTTTGAGACAGAGTTTCACTCTTGTTGCCCAGGCTAGAGTGCAATGGCACGATCTTGGCTCACTGCAACCTCCGCCTCCCCCTCCGGGATCTTTTTGTTCCTTAGTTGTCTTATCTGCAAAATGGGAAACAGGTTGAGTACCCTTCATCCGAAATGCTTGGGACTTGGAAGTATTCTGGATTTCGGATTTTTTTTTCAGGTTTTGGGATATTTGCATTATACTTAATGATTAAGCCTCTCAAATCCGAAAATCTAAAATTCAAAATGCTCCAATTAGCATTTCCTTTGACCATCCTGTCAGTGCTCAAAAAGTTTTAAATTTTGGAGGATTTTGGATTTCTGGATTAAGGATACTCAACCTGTAATAACGGCACCTACCTCACACAGGTGTGACAAAGATTAGTTAATACACGTAAAACACTTGGAACAGTTACAGGCTTAGTAAACACTTCATAAATCTTGGCTATTCAAAGTCATTAACGGAGAGTTACTACTGAGTCTTTTTTCCTATGCAGATCCCAGGTTTTCATACTTACTATGAAAAAACCTCATGGGAAAAGTATTAATTCTCTCCATCTAACAGAGTCAGCAAGCTCCCACAGGAGAAAGAATCTGTTCAGGAGGAGGGCCAGTGCCTTCTATTAAGCACTTTACACTTTCCTTTTTTTTTTTTTTTTGAGACGGATTCTCGCTGTCACCCAGGCTGAAGTGCAGTGGCGCGATCTCGGCTCACTGCAAGCTCTGCCTCCTGGGTTCACGCCATTCTCCCGCCTCAGCCTCCCGAGTAGCTGGGACTACAGGCGCCCGCCACCACACCCGGCTAATTTTTTGTATTTTTTAGGAGAGACGGGGTTTCACCGTGTTAGCCAGGATGGTCTCGATCTCCTGACCTCGTGATCCGCCCGCCTCGGCCTCCCAAAGTGCTAGGATTACAGACGTGAGCCACCGCGCCCGGCCTACACTTTCATTTTAAGGTTCAATGATCTTAAGAAACACCCTGCCACCTTCGAAAAGTCTTTCTACCCTCAATGCCGAGCACAGAACCTGGGGCAGTGTTTCCACTGTGCTTCCAGTCCCGAGCATTTCGGATGAATGAATGATGAACAAACGACAGAACGCAGGGCGAGCAGCTCAGCAAAGGTCATGCAGGAGATAGAGAAGCGCTGTGTCATGAGTATTGGATCATTATGGATTTTTTTCTTTCTCATTGTGCAGATCTATTCGCACAACTCTATCTTCAACCAGTTTGCCAGGCCCACCGGAGGTGCCCAGTAAAATTTTGTCAAACAAATACTGATGATGAAGTATCCTGGGACTTGGCCCTGTCAGGTAAGTTGGGGCTGACAGTGGAGATCCTCACAAAGAAAGGTAAGATGGTAATTATATTTTTCAGGGCATAATTGGAATATCATTTGGAGAAAGTGTCATGGAAGTTCTGCGTCCACAGCTTATAAGAATTGATGGCCGGAATTACAGGAAGAATCCAGTCCAAGAACAGACCTATCAACATGAAGAAGATGAAGAGGACTTCTATCAAGGTAATCCTAGTTGCTCTTTGGTCAGATAAGAATTTCTGAGTGAGATGTGATGGTTTCTGTGCAGGCTCCATGGAGTGTGCTGATGAGCCCTGTGATGCCTACGAGGTGGAGCAGACCCCACAAGGATTCCGGTCTACTTTGAGGGCCCCCAGCTTGCTCTATAAGTGAGTCATGTCCCCAACAGTTTCATGGGAAGCTTAATCTTCTTTTAATTACTTTATGTTACAGGCATATAGTTGGAAAGAGAGGGGACACTAGGAAGAAAATAGAAATGGAGACCAAAACTTCTATTAGCATTCCTAAACCTGGACAAGACGGGGAAATTGGTGAGACTCAGTAGATATAAGTTACATTTGAATGAGCAGTTTACCCTTTCTTCTTTGTTTACAGTAATCACTGGCCAGCATCGAAATGGTGTAATTTCAGCCCGAACACGGATTGATGTTCTTTTGGACACTTTTCGAAGAAAGCAGCCCTTCACTCACTTCCTTGCCTTTTTCCTCAATGAAGTTGAGGTTCAGGAAGGATTCCTGAGATTCCAGGAGGAAGTACTGGCGAAGTGCTCCATGGTAAGTGCAAACAAAGCAAGAAGGTTAAAAAATGAGTTTCTTGTTTTTCTCTCTTTGATAACAGGATCATGGGGTTGACAGCAGCATTTTCCAGAATCCTAAAAAGCTTCATCTAACTATTGGGATGTTGGTGCTTTTGAGTGAGGAAGAGATCCAGCAGACATGTGAGATGCTACAGCAGTGTAAAGAGGAATTCATTAAGTGAGTAATTCTCAGGGATGGGGGTTGGGTGGTTATAGATATCTTAATGCTTTTTCCTTTGCAGTGATATTTCTGGGGGTAAACCCCTAGAAGTGGAGATGGCAGGGATAGAATACATGAATGATGATCCTGGCATGGTGGATGTTCTTTACGCCAAAGTCCATATGAAAGATGGCTCCAACAGGTATATTTCTGGAATGCTTCTTTGTTTCAATCATTTCTGCATTACTTTTCTCCAATTTCTCCAGGCTACAAGAATTAGTTGATCGAGTGCTGGAACGTTTTCAGGCATCTGGACTAATAGTGAAAGAGTGGAATAGTGTGAAACTGCATGCTACAGTTATGAATACACTATTCAGGAAAGACCCCAATGGTAAGTCCCCCAGAGAACTATAGCACAGTTTGAGCTTCTAACATTATCTTTGGAATATTTACAGCTGAAGGCAGGTACAATCTCTACACAGCGGAAGGCAAATATATCTTCAAGGAAAGAGAATCATTTGATGGCCGAAATATTTTAAAGGTCAGTATGAAGCAGAGTGAATTGGAAATCCTTTTGATCTTTTTTTTGTTTTGTTTTGAGACAGAGCTTTGCCTTGTTGCCCAGGCTGGAGTACAATGATGCAATCTCCGCTCACTGCAACCTGTGCCTCCCGGGTTCAAGTGATTCTCCTGCCTCAGCCTCCCAAGTAGCTGGGATTACAGGTGACCGCCACCATGCCTGGCTAATTTTTGTATAGTGATCTGTTTCCACTTAACTGTGCTACAGGTGTCTCTGATGCATATTCTCAGAGCCTACCAGGAAAATCCTAGAATCGAGAAGGGCTTGGGACACAGAGAGCTAGTGGGTAAGATACAGCCGTGAGTGTGTAAACACACCATTCATTCTGGGTTTTTATTCTTCCTTTTCAGTTGTTTGAGAACTTCTACTTTGGCTCCCTAAAGCTGAATTCAATTCACATCTCTCAGAGGTTCACCGTAGACAGCTTTGGAAACTACGCTTCCTGTGGACAAATTGACTTCTCCTGAGGTGGATCTTGGAAAGCACTAGAAACTAAACATCTTCACCAGGTGCTGAAGAAAAGTGTCTTCGTTTTAATTGCCAAGCAGGGATGTGGACATTTGGATGGTGACTTTCCTGGGTGGTTCCCCATAGATTCACCATTGCCTCTAATGGTGTCTACACCCGTCATACTACCAGCTGAGATGGTGGTGGGCATAAGGAGAATTTGTGCCTATAACCCTTAGTGTGTTCTGGTTTTTTTTCTTTTAATTTTTAAATTGTCGTAAAATACTCATAAAACATACTGTCTTCACCATTTTTAAGTGCACAGTTCAGTAACGTTAACTGTTAATACATTCATAATGCTGTGTGGCCGTCACCGCCGTCCATCTCCATAGGCTTCTCAGCTTGTAAAATGGAAACTGTACCCATTAAACAGTAATTCCCACTCCTCCCAGCCCCCGCAGCCACCATTCTGCTTTCTGTCTCTCTGGTTTTGACTATTCTCAGTATCTCATATAAGTGGAATCATACAGTGACTTGTCTTTTTGTGACTGGCTTATTTCACTTAGCATAATGTCCTCAAGGTTCATCCATGTTGTGTCAGGTGACAGGATTTCCTTCCTGTATTATACATATAATGGAATGTTCCGTTACATGTGCGTACCACACTCTGTTCCTCCATCAGTGAACACTTGGCTTGCTTCCTCTTGACTATTGGGAGTAGTGCTAATACAGACACGGGGGTGCAAATATCTCTTTGAGACTCTGCCTTTAATTCCTTTACCACCCAGAGTTTTATCTTTAGCAAAATAACCATTAAAGTTGTTTGCCTTTTACTTTGCTTGGTCTATCATTTTCCTACCAAAGTTTGTCCTCTTAATATTTGTTGGATTCCTGTTCCTTCACCCCATCCCCACCCTCATCTTCCCATGCCCCTGATGGAGTTGCAGTGTTGCAGCCCTTTTTTGTTTACTTTTCAAGGCAGCAGCAAAAGAAACTGATGATATCAGCAGGACTGTGCAGAGTTCCCTGGAAGAATGTCAGCCACAGGAGGCCCTCACTCCTCCCTCACCACGGACCAGCAGAGGGAGGCGGGAATGCTGGGGAGCCCCAGCCTCCCACCCCTGCCTCCTCACATTCTTCCTCCCTCCATGTCCTCTCCTTCTTCTCCTTCCTTATTCTTGCCTTGATTCTTTCTCTCTTTATATTCTTTAACTGCACTTCTGAACTCTGTGTTAAGTTGCTACATTGTGAGGACTGTGTCTAACAGTGAGATTTATTATTGGGACTGCACAAATCACTTGTGAATAAAATGTTTAACGGTGTTTCTGTTAGTATGATCACATAGTTCACATAG